TCTGACCCTGCCTGGAGGGCTGCTGGGGACACCCAACCCTTCTCCAGTAGAACCATGCGTGGCAGTGGGAGGGGAGGACCTCCAGAGGGAGACCCTCAGCTCTGGAGCCCAGATCCCCTCCTGATGGAGTAGGAAGGGGACAGTGAAAATTCAGGAAGCTGGACGCTCCTCCGGAACCCGCCCCCGCCCAGGTCAGAGGGTCCAGGGAGGGGCCAGTGGGAAGGACCCAGGTAGGCCCTGCCTCTTGCTGCAGCGGTGGCCTGGGCTGGGCAGGGGAGCCAGCAAGCCACTGAGGGTCCCAGCCCCTTCCCCAAGGGCCCTTGGGGGGCAGGGAGGACGCCACAGCCTCTGCGTCCCTGCTCCCCCTTCTCTTTGTGGGCTCCGTCCAGGGCCTCTGCTCTCTCCCTCCCTGTGTCAGCTTTGCCTTGTGCCAGAGTTGGTTTGGGAGTGAGGACAGAAGACCATCTTGTCCCATAAAGGCACTCAAAGTCCCTGGTGCTGACGGTTACACATGGGTGTAGAGTTTCCAGCATGGGCGCCCCTGGGGACTCAGAGCGCCTCCCCAAAGACGGGGCCTTTTCTGAAGGCGCTGCACTCCAGGAAGGACTTACCGGCTGTTGGGAAGGCAGCCTCCCCAGAACTTGGTGTGAAAAAGGGCCCTCTCCTCCCCATGGAGCCTCCCAGCGGGGGGCGGGGAACGGCAACCAGCGGGACACTGCCGCCCTCCCCCAGTTACTGCCCGGGGGTCCGACTCCGTGGGTGGGTGGCAGCTCGCCTCCGAAAGTCTGGCAGCACCGGCCCTCATCAGCAGCCCTTTCTTTCCCACCCGGGGGGTCTCTCCTTCTGAGAGGTCGCGGGGGAGGTGGGGGGGCTGTGCGCGGGGGAGGCCTCAGCGGAATCCCGCCCGGCCTGAGAAGAAAGGGAGCCCCCGGGGAGGAGGCGGCCCCGACCCGCCCCCGCCCGCCCGCCCCGCCGCCGATTGGCCCTGAGCCGCTATATCTGGGCGCCCGCCCGGCCCGAGGCCACCGCCGTCCCCACCGCCATCCGCCCTCCCGGCCTGGCCTGCCCTTGCGCCCGGCTCCCCAGTGCCCGCCGCCCGCCCGCCGCGCTCCCGCGCTCCGTTCCGCCCAGGCCGCGCCCAGCTGGAATGCAGAGATCGCCGCCCGGCTACGGCGCACAGGACGACCCGCCCGCCCGCCGCGACTGTGCATGGGCCCCGGGACACGGGGCCGCCGCTGACACGCGCGGCCTCGCCGCCGGCCCCGCCGCCCTCGCCGCGCCCGCCGCGCCCGCCTCGCCGCCCAGCCCGCAGCGCAGTCCCCCGCGCAGCCCCGAGCCGGGGCGCTATGGCCTCAGCCCGGCCGGCCGCGGGGAACGCCAGGCGGCAGACGAGTCGCGCATCCGGCGGCCCATGAACGCCTTCATGGTGTGGGCAAAGGACGAGCGCAAGCGGCTGGCTCAGCAGAACCCGGACCTGCACAACGCGGTGCTCAGCAAGATGCTGGGTGAGCGGCGGGAGGGCGGCAGAGAAGGGGGAGCGTTCCACTCACTGGCGCCCACGGCCCGCAGGCAAAGCGTGGAAGGAGCTGAACGCGGCGGAGAAGCGGCCCTTCGTGGAGGAAGCCGAACGGCTGCGCGTGCAGCACTTGCGCGACCACCCCAACTACAAGTACCGGCCGCGCCGCAAGAAGCAGGCGCGCAAGGCCCGGCGGCTGGAGCCCGGCCTCCTGCTCCCGGGATTAGCGCCCCCGCAGCCACCGCCCGAGCCTTTCCCCGCGGCGTCTGGCTCGGCTCGCGCCTTCCGCGAGCTGCCCCCGCTGGGCGCCGAGTTCGACGGCCTGGGGCTGCCCACGCCCGAGCGCTCGCCTCTGGACGGCCTGGAGCCCGGCGAGGCTGCCTTCTTCCCACCGCCCGCGGCGCCCGAGGACTGCGCGCTGCGGCCCTTCCGCGCGCCCTACGCGCCCACCGAGTTGTCGCGGGACCCCGGCGGTTGCTACGGGGCTCCCCTGGCGGAGGCGCTCAGGACCGCGCCCCCCGCGGCGCCGCTCGCTGGCCTGTACTACGGCACCCTGGGCACGCCCGGCCCGTACCCCGGCCCGCTGTCGCCGCCGCCCGAGGCCCCGCCGCTGGAGAGCGCCGAGCCGCTGGGGCCCGCCGCCGATCTGTGGGCCGACGTGGACCTCACCGAGTTCGACCAGTACCTCAACTGCAGCCGGACTCGGCCCGACGCCCCCGGGCTCCCGTACCACGTGGCACTGGCCAAACTGGGCCCGCGCGCCATGTCCTGCCCAGAGGAGAGCAGCCTGATCTCCGCGCTGTCGGACGCCAGCAGCGCGGTCTATTACAGCGCGTGCATCTCCGGCTAGGCCGCCGGCGCCGCCCGGGTCCCTGCAGCGCTTCCTCCCGCAGCCCCCGCGACCGATCCGACCGCGTCGCTGCCGCTCTGCTCTCTCATACGCGTGTATGTTTGGTTCCATGTCACAGCCCCCTAGGAGCCAGTGATGCTCGGCCTTGCGCCCGTTCCACCTCCCAGGCCACCCTTCCTGGGCTTCTGGGCCACCTGCCCTCGGGGGGCCCCTGCGAGGGTGCCTGGAGTTCCCACGTGTCCCGGGGCTTTTCCAGGAAGCCCGAGCCCAGGACCTGTTGGCAGAGTTGCCAGGGTTACATTTTTGAAGCACCTGCTCCTTTTCTTGCAGTGTATTTTCTACAACCAGATTGTATTAATATTTTTTACTTTGCCCTTTTAAAAAATATACCTAATACAATATATTTAATTTTTAATTAAACTCTTAAACTTTTCTTCCAAGAAGTTTCAGTGATCAGAAGCGTCACTGTGGCAAAGACTTTTGCAATGTGAGGAATACAGATGTTTGCTTTCTATAAAGGAGGAGCCTGGAGCTGGGTCCCCGGACGGAGAGGCCACAATAAATCCTCGGGCCTTTCCTCTGCACACTGACATCTGTGGTGTTTGCAGGGAGGGAA